GCCAAAATCTTATAGTCTTTTGCCCAAGGTCCCTAATATGTGTATGACAGAGTCTATGTATATTTAGCTTCTTCCATCTTTTAGGAATACATGATCATGTATATATGAACAGTTCCGGGTCTGATCTGAGCGGGTTGTCTTCGGTGTAAACCAGAGCTCCAGAGAAAGGAGGGTAGACATATTGGTTTGTTTGCTGGGGAACCAAATTGAGACAGACTCTACACAGATGTGATTGTGACAACACTTTTTGCCCGCCTAAGCGAGCCATAGAGCCGTCTCCAGAGCTGCCGGTGCCTTTAAGAAGACTCGGTCTTTCGGGTCTTCTTTTTCCCCAATGGGCTCCAGTGGTGCCCGCAGCAAAAGGCAAACTTGCCTGGCTCATGGGGTGAAAGGGAGGATTGAAGAATGCCGCGTTGGGTGGGTGCTGAGGGAGCGCCAGAGTGCGCTACGGGCTTCGCTCCCCTTCCCCTTTCCTTAACCCTTCCTAGAGCGGAGGAACCGGGTCGTGCTGCAGCGCCCAGGAGCCAGGGCGCTGACTGTCCTCGGCTCCAGAAACTTTGCGCGGAGAGTGGGCTTGACTGGGCAGAGCCGAGCCGGCTGGCTGACCCGGGAAGGAACGGGGGAAGGGCGGGGTGAGGGAAGAAAGACCCTTTAGCACCCCGGGTTTCTAGCCCGGGCGGCGGTGTGCAGCTGCATGAGGGAGCTGTCCCTTCGGCACCACGGACCTTAAAGCCTAGGCGTTAAGACGACGGAGGCGGGGCAACAGGCGGGGAGCTGTCCCTTCAGCACCACGGACCTTGGCGCCCCCAGGGAAACCAGCCGGCCCCCGCCCCAGGACTCTGTCTTTTCTCCAGTTTGAGCGGGGGTGTCGGGAGCAGGCGGAGAGCTTTCCTGCGAGGCTGTGGAAGCAGTGAACACTCTTCTCAGCGGCTCGCCTCCCAGCAGTGCTATTTTTTGCCATCCGCCCTCACCCCCAGCACACGCGCTCGCACACACACGCACGCACGCACACACACACACACACACACTCACACAGAGACCTCTCTGGGTTTCTTTGCCTTGAGTCTCCCGGGGCTGTGAGAAGCCAGGCGCATCTCAAACCGAGCTGGCAGCTCCAGGCTCCGGAGCCATGCCCTGCACGGACCCTCGTCTTTACCACGCTCCTGAGGAATGAAAGGAACCCAGGGACCCTCAGAAGGCAGCAGTGATGCGGACCAACCCCCCGGAGCCTGCACCCTTCCGAGGGCCATAGGCGACCCAGGGAACTGGAGAGAGCTCCAGAAAGGAAATCCCAGCTTTCCCAAAGTCCCTGTGGATGCTGACAAAAGGAGACCTGAATTTTTGGAAGAGCCTGTACTAGGTTACCCGGCTGCAGAGTGATTTTCCCCTCCGGCACTGACTCTCCCCCTCCAACCCCCAGCCGTCCAGAGTACCATGAAGAATTATGAGGATGTGTGACAGAGGTATCCAGATGTTGATCACCACTGTAGGAGCCTTTGCCGCTTTTAGTTTAATGACCATTGCAGTGGGCACGGACTACTGGTTATATTCCAGAGGTGTGTGCAGGACTAAATCTACAAGTGATAATGAAACCAGCAGGAAGAATGAAGAAGTAATGACCCATTCGGGGCTGTGGAGGACCTGCTGCCTAGAAGGTATTTACAATTTCCTCTCAATAGCTCTGAATCCCAGGCTCAGAACCCTTATCTGTTTCCACAGGGGCTTTCCGAGGCGTGTGCAAGAAAATCGATCACTTCCCTGAAGATGCTGACTACGAACAGGACACAGCCGAATATCTCCTGCGTAAGTTCCCCGGCTTCTCGGGTCTCTCTGGGACAGGCAGAAGCCTCTCTCCTTCTCTCCGCAGGAGCTGTGAGGGCCTCCAGTGTCTTCCCCATCCTCAGTGTCACGCTGCTGTTCTTCGGCGGGCTCTGCGTGGCAGCCAGTGAGTTCCACCGCAGCAGACACAACGTCATTCTCAGCGCGGGCATCTTTTTTGTCTCTGCAGGTGAGTGTCTGGCCCCAGCCCTGAGATCTTCAAAGGACGTGTTTTTCTTTTCCCCTTCTCTTAGGGTTAAGCAACATCATTGGCATCATAGTTTATATATCAGCCAACGCCGGAGACCCCGGGCAGCGTGACTCCAAAAAAAGTTACTCCTATGGTTGGTCCTTTTATTTCGGAGCCTTCTCTTTCATCATCGCAGAAATTGTAGGAGTGGTTGCCGTGCACATCTATATTGAAAAACATCAGCAGTTACGAGCCAAATCCCACTCGGAGTTCCTGAAGAAATCTACTTTTGCCCGCCTCCCACCCTACAGGTATCGATTCCGGAGGCGGTCAAGTTCTCGCTCCACCGAGCCCAGATCCCGAGACCTGTCCCCCATCAGCAAAGGCTTCCACACCATCCCTTCCACTGACATCTCGATGTTCACCCTCTCCCGGGACCCCTCAAAGATCACCATGGGGACCCTCCTCAACTCCGACCGGGACCACGCTTTTCTACAGTTCCACAATTCCACACCCAAAGAGTTCAAAGAGTCACTGCATAATAATCCGGCCAACAGGCGCACCACGCCCGTCTGAACTGACCTCTGACCTCTGCCCCACGCCCAGCACAGCCTTGGGGGAAGTGTACAGAGATGTCTCTGAGGTTGCATGGCATGGTCCTTGTGATGGTATTACTTTTTACAAAGAATGAAACCAAATGGACTCAGCCCTCTCCCACATTTTCCCCTCACCCTCCAAGTCCTAACCCCTCCATCCTCTCTAACTTTTCAAGCCAATCCCTTAATGTCATTCCTCTCTCTGTGTATCTGTGCCAGATGTTTTCCTTTCTTCCTTCTTTACTGGAAGGACCTCCACATTCTTCCCTCCTTGGAAGAGGACTTTACTAAAAGTCACAGGTGGTGGCCAGGGGGGATTTCCGAATCTCCATCAGGCGCGCTCATAGTTGTCCCCATTGTCTACCCACACAAATCCTCAGGAAACCAACCACCGCCCAGGTGGCCCTGAGGGAGGCATTCACCTTTATGTGTTAGAAAAACATGACCAGAAATCAAAGATGTCAGAGCCCCGAAGCAGCTAATGTAATAAGCACTCATGTTATTAAAGGTTTTGCCTTGTCGTAACCAACCGAGCCGGGGGTGTTTTGTTTCTTGTGGGTG